AAAAAAAAATTAGCCAGGCATGGTGGCGTATGCCTGTAATCCCAGCTACTGGGGAGGCTGAGGCAGGAGACTCCTTTGAAGCTGGGAGACAGAGGTTGCAGTAAACCGAGATCACACCACTGCACTCCAGCCTGGGCAACAGAGCAAGACTCTGTCTTAAAAAAATAAATAAATAAAAATTACGAAAAAATGTGCTTGGATGGGCTTGACAAACTTTAGCCATTAGCTCACGTACTACTTTGGAAGGGCATACCTTCAGTCACTTCACCCTTTAATCCCTTTGCTCAAGACTAAAGTTCTGAGAGGAAGTCTAATCGGCTGAGTTGTGTCCATGTGGGCAGTGCAGCAAAGGGTGCAGCGGGAGGCGGCTCCAGGGACGTCTTTGGCTTCCATCATGGGGGAGCAGGTGCCTGGATTATCCACCCTAACAAATCTGGACAAAGGAAAACGAGGTTCTCTGAGGAAGGAGACATAGAGCCCAAGGAGCTAACCAAGAGACAAAGAGTCACCCTGTCTTGTCATTTTCTTTTACACATGTGTGTACATTATCTTACACTTATCACTTTGTTTTCTTTCTCTCCTTTAATTGCACCCTGTTGCCAAAAGTTAAAATAAAATGAAAGTATTGAGATAGCTCAGTAACTGACTTTTGGTCAATTGCCTTTTCATGTAGTGAACAGCTGCCCAAACGATTGTCTCTGTCACTGTGCAAATTTGCAAGCGTTTGCATGATCACTCCCAATCCCCCAACACAGGGCTGTGTTATAGCACAATTCAGTTCAGTGTTTTGCTCTCTGCAACAGGGAGGCTCTCATCCATTACAGGTTGCAGTAAAAACAGGGATACCATAAGCAACCACCTCTTTCCTCAACGATGTGATGAAAGCAAAAGCCAAGTAGCTCCATATATCCAACTTAAAAATATAAAAAGTTACGCCCGTGGGCTGCAGTTGGAGCTATGGCGGCAGCAGCTGTCACTGGGCCTAGCCTGGGGTGTGGACCTGGGGACTCCCCAGAAGGCCCCGATGTGGAGGCTCACGGAGCGTCGGCGGAAGGCGCACAGGATGCTAAAGCTTTACAACGGCCTCTCAGAAGGGGAAGCGGTGGGACTCCCTGCAGGGCCCGACCCCCTGGACCCCACTGATCTGAACGGGGCACACTTTGACCCGGAAGTTTACCTAGACAAGCTGCCTAGAGAGTCCCCTCTGGCCCAGCTGATGGACAGTGAGACGGACATGGTGCAGCAGATCCGGGCTCTAGACAGCGACATGCAAACCCTGGTCTATGAGAACTACGATAAGTTCATCCCAGCCACAGAAATGACAAACAGCATAAAACTGTATGAGGAATTGCAGGAGACCCGGAATTTCTACTCTGCTGATTTCTTCACTTGCTCCATGCAGACCTCCCAGTGCCAAGTCTATAAACGTGTCTGGAATTGGTGGGTTCTTGGTCTCACTGACTTCAAGAATGCTCGGGGCGTCCCTTCTCTCCTCCTTGGGCAGGGAGACCATCGGGGTGCAACCTGGTTGGGGCGGGGAGGAGGTGCAGGGCCTGGCCAGAGCGGGCATGGCCGCAGGCAGGGGACAGCGACTGCTTGGGCCAGGGCAGGCGAGCTCAGCGCAGGCCAGGGCCCGGCGTGTCCGCGGTGGGCGCGAGCGGCCAGCAGAGGGCGCCAGAGAGCAACGAGCGGCCCGCGGAGGAGCCCACGCCCGCCCCGATGCCTAGCTCCGCGCCGCGCGGACCCACCGAGCCCGCGCTCAGACGCCCCAGCTCCGCCGACAGGCCGCTCGCGCCGGGTCCTTCCTCTTCCCCAGGTGCAGGCAGAGCCCCCGGAGCCATGGCCAGCCCTTCCGGCAGCTCCAAAGCCACTGGCAAGCCCCGAGGCAGGGATGGCCGGCCCAGGAGAGAGGAGGACGACGTCACTCCCGAAGAGAAGAGGCTGCGGCTGTTGCTGGAGGAGGGAAGCGCACAGCCCGATGACGGGGAGGACGCACCGCGGCCAGGCAGGAAGGAGACCGGCACCCAGACAGGTGGCGACGGCAGAGGAGTAAGTGACGCGGGCGCGGGGGTCCGGGGGTGAAAATGGCTTTTTTATTTTTATTATTTTTCAGAGAATTATAATGTGTTTCAACAAAGGCAGCCATGGCTTTGATAATGTCCTCATGGATATGAAGACCATATTCAGAGATTTCGGGCCAGATTTCAAGAGGAATGGCCTGGCCGAGACTTTTAACAGCATCCACATCTACCCCTTCGTGTGTAAGCTCCTGGGAGTCACCCCCAAACCCACAACGGCTCCCTGGCAGTCACCCAGGAAATGCTCGTGAACTCTTATGACCAGCAGCCAGGTGAGACACAAAAGCAGCTGCCAGAAAACTGCCAGCAGAGTCTGCTCTGTCCTGAGATAGAAAAGAATCAAAAAGGGGTCTCATGGTGGGGAGGAGGGAATTCAAGCAGAACACTCCTGTTTCCCAGCAGCTTCGGAGCCCCAGGAACATGATGCCAACAGCTCCAAACAGATAGCACGGGAGGTAGGGAATCCCTCGACCTGCTGGTAACATTTGACATAGTGCCTTTTAGGCAAAGGGAAGGTGCTCTATAGAGAAAGTCGGGCTGTAATCCTTCCGGTCCTAAGGAAATCACTGTGTACACTCTGCCCCCAAGATGCCCCTTCCAGATACGGAAATCAGCCCTGCTTCAATAGCACAAAAAACTCTTCATAGGGGAGGAGCAAAACCCTGTTCACTCGATGCTGAAAAAAGGAGACGGGAGAGTCTGAAACGAGACTGCAAATTCTCAAGACTTCAAACCCCTTCGGTCTGGGTAATACAAAGGAAGAATAAAATCATCTCAGAATTTGCTGTTGCCTTCTTTTGTGGGTTGTTTAC